TGAGGTGGGCGGATCACCTGAGGTCAGGAGTTCGAGACCAGCCTGGCCAACATGGTGAAACACCCGTCTCTTCTAAAAATACAAAAATTAGCCGGGCATGGTGGCGTGCACTTGTAATCCCAGCTACACGGGAGGCTGAGACAGAACTGCTTGAACCTGGGAGGCGGAGGTTGCAATGAGCTGAGGTCGCACCACTGCACTCCAGCCTGGGGGACAACAGGGAAACTCCGTCTCAAACAAAACCAAACCCCAAAAGTTCTCGTCTAAGTCCTTCTCCCAGGACAAGGGCACTTATCTCTTGGCGGTGCGTCACAGGTAGGGATATTCCGCGATCCCTCACCTTGACCCCGCTACGAGGACAGCCACCTCTTTCAGGTAAAGAGATCGCAATGGGAAATCATTCTGATAAAAATTCCCCTGTGGAGAATGCAGGCATCGATCCCGTTACCTCTCACATACTAAACGAACGCTCCTCCACTTAAGCTGATTCCCTAGCCCGGCCTAACCTTTGCAGCCGGCGCATATTGTGGCTCACGTCACCACCGGTGTCCCCCGCCGCCCCCGCCCCGCCCGGCCAGCTCGCCACCCTATTGGATCCCTCACGGCTCCGGCTCCACGGCCATGATGGGCTTGGCTCAATTTAGTTTTAAAAAGCATTGGCCACTCGGATTGGTGGTCCGAAGCGTCCGTCAAGCGGAGGACCTGCTGTTGCTACGGCGTAGGGGGTCCCAGCCAGGTTTCTCCCCGTTTCTGATTTGTTTCTCAGGCTCCGGGGTCCTAGAGGTTCCGGATCCGTCAAGTCCATGGGAAAAGAATGCGCCCCTCGCGCTTGACTGACGAGGCTTGCGGGCCAATCGGAATGTAGTCAAAGGAGCCGCTAGGCGATCCAATAGGTAGTAGGGGGCGGGAGAGAGGGGCCAATGAGCCTGGAGCTGGGGGCGGGGGCAGGGCCGCGATTGGCTGAGAGGCGGCCAGAGGGCGGGCGGGGGGGAACTCAAGGCCTGCTTGATACGTCCGCCATTTTGGGCGCTTCGCTGATGGTGTCGGTGAGCGCGTTTCCCGCCTGAGCGCAACTAGCGGCGGGTCGTGGGCACCTCCAGGTAATGGGGGTAGGGGAGGCGCCGGAGCAGGCGTAATCATTTAGTCTAAACCTCTCATTTACAGATAAGAAAACAAGCTCAGAGAGATGTGGTGACTTGCTCAAATAGTGACAGAACTTCCTCGGCCATATGGAGGGGTCATATAATACCCTTGTGTCTTCAGTTTGAGGTACCTCCCATAATTTTAAGGGGTATGTGGCTTTAATTACATTACTACTGTTTGTGTGATTATCTGCTTTTTTTTTTCTTTTACAGGAGAGCTTGTTTCATATCCATATCCCACTGTATTCCTGCTAATCTGCTAATGCAGTAAATTGGAGGAAAACTGTTACCAGGATAACCTGTAATGGGCAAGGAGCCACAAAGAAGAAAACATTTCTTTTAATTTTTAAACTTGGTTTGAAAGGTAAGACCATTACGATTAGCAGGAGTTTCCTTATTTTATGAAATACTTTCTGCATTTTGTTTAGACCAGCATGTTTTGGAAATTTGATCTTCACTCATCATCCCACATAGACACACTTCTAGAAAGAGAAGATGTAACACTGAAGGAGTTAATGGATGAGGAAGATGTTTTACAGGAATGTAAAGCTCAGAACCGCAAACTTATAGAGTTTCTGTTAAAAGCAGAATGTCTCGAAGATTTAGTCTCATTCATTATAGAAGAACCACCTCAAGACATGGATGAAAAGATCAGATACAAGTAAGACAATTCAATCTTCTCTGTAGAGTGGGAAGATGATGATGTAAATATCCTGTTCTTCTAGGTATCCAAATATATCTTGTGAGTTGCTCACTTCTGATGTCTCCCAGATGAATGATAGACTGGGAGAAGATGAATCCTTGCTAATGAAATTATATAGCTTCCTCCTAAACGATTCCCCTTTGAATCCACTACTTGCCAGTTTCTTCAGCAAGGTGCTAAGTATTCTTATCAGCAGAAAACCAGAACAGGTAAATATGATTTTCCAAAAGGTAAGTATTAGTGTCTTTCAGTTTCTGATCTGTTCTTCTCTAGATTGTGGATTTCTTAAAGAAGAAGCATGATTTTGTAGACCTTATTATAAAGCACATAGGAACTTCTGCTATCATGGATTTGTTGCTCAGGCTCCTGACGTGTATCGAACCTCCACAGCCCAGGCAAGATGTGCTGAATGTGAGTAGAATTCTGACCTGCTGTTGACTGGGTGCTATGATTACTTCTACAATGTGTTTTACAGTGGTTAAATGAGGAGAAAATTATCCAGAGGCTTGTGGAAATAGTTCATCCATCGCAAGAAGAAGATGTAAGTTCACTTGTGTGACTGTAAACTTGATTTTTATGGTTAAAATTGTACTTTTTTCCTTTAGCGACATTCAAATGCATCACAATCACTTTGTGAAATTGTTCGCCTGAGCAGAGACCAGATGTTACAAATTCAGAACAGTACAGAGCCCGACCCCCTGCTTGCCACTCTAGAAAAGTATGTGTAAAACTCTGTTCTTGTTCTTCTTTTGCAGTTAGTGATTATTGATTTGTTTCCCTAGGCAAGAAATTATAGAGCAGCTTCTATCAAATATTTTCCACAAGGAGAAAAATGAGTCAGCCATAGTCAGTGCAATCCAGATATTGCTGACTTTACTTGAGACACGACGACCAACGTAAGCTTTTCTTATATCTTACAAAATGAACCATAATAACTAAAATTCCTTGCTTTGTTTCAAGATTTGAAGGCCATATAGAGATCTGCCCACCAGGCATGAGCCATTCAGCTTGTTCAGTAAACAAGAGTGTTCTAGAAGCCATCAGAGGAAGACTTGGATCTTTTCATGAACTCCTGCTGGAGCCACCCAAGGTAGGGGAGCTATGTTAAGCATGGCTGCCCAGTGAATTTAATTGGAAAGCTTTTTCTTCTTCAGAAAAGTGTGATGAAGACCACATGGGGTGTGCTGGATCCTCCTGTGGGGAATACCCGGTTGAATGTCATTAGGTTGATATCCAGCCTGCTTCAAACCAATACCAGCAGTATAAATGGGGACCTTATGGAGCTGAATAGCATTGGAGTCATATTGGTGAGATTTTCCCTGCTCACAGACATTTTAATACCGAATAAAACATGGTTTTTCTTTTTTGTAGAACATGTTCTTCAAGTATACATGGAATAACTTTTTGCATACACAAGTGGAAATTTGTATTGCACTGATTCTTGCAAGTCCTTTTGAAAACACAGAAAATGCCACAATTACCGATCAAGACTCCACTGGTGATAATTTGTTATTAAAACATGTAAGCTTATTTGGTCTCGTTTTTCTCCCACTATTAACTGGAATATTCTTTTTTTTTTTTTCAGCTTTTCCAAAAATGTCAATTAATAGAACGAATACTTGAAGCCTGGGAAATGAATGAGAAGAAACAGTAAGTAAATTGTTTTTTTGAAAGGAATTCAGAATCTGAGTATTTGTCCTTTACCTCTTGTCAGGGCTGAGGGAGGAAGACGGCATGGTTACATGGGACACCTAACGAGGATAGCTAACTGTATCGTGCACAGCACTGACAAGGGCCCCAACAGTGCATTAGTGCAGCAGCTTATCAAAGGTAAGTTATTTGTGAAATTTGAATTACATTTTGATAATGCTTTTTTGCTTTTCTCACTCTGAAGATCTTCCCGACGAAGTCAGGGAACGATGGGAGACGTTCTGCACAAGCTCCTTAGGAGAAACTAACAAGAGGAACACGGTAGATCTAGTAGGTTTTACAAGGTTACATTTTTATTCTTTGTTAACCTGACATGTTATTTTTCTGTTTACAGCAAGGATACATTCATTTATACACTGAACACTTTCCTGTCCTATTGGCTGTGTACCTGAGGACTTGCTCACTTCTTTTGGATAAGCTGTGCCCAGCCCCAGGCTCCTATCACTTCTGTAACATTTTAGTTAAATTCTCTCTGAGATACTCGAAGTGCTTTAATCTTTTGGCTCCATCATACCCAAATACGTGCACAGCAGATTCATATACTCCCTGTGTTTTTATGTTTGGAGTTTATGATGAACAAAAGTTGGTGTTTTAATTATATCCAAAGACCTCTGTGTTTTGACCAAGTCCCCAAACTAAAAATTGGCAAGGATTTAGGTAGAGTGAATTTAGAGAACATAGGACATGTTTTTGTACTGACTTTGAAAAATTTGAGTTTGTTTCATTTTTTGCCCTCTTCCCCAAGGGGGAAAATGTATTTAAAATTGTTGATGCTTCTTTCCCATCATTGACAAGACAGTGTGTAGAAGAAGAGATGTAGAATGATCTGAATGTGTGCCTGTATTAATCACCAGGAGTTTCCGCAGGTTGGGGTGAAACCTGAAAGTGGGTGTTTCTAACTAATCCTAGGTTATGTTGATGCTGGGGGTCCTCAGTGGGACCATACTTTGAGGATCAAGGAATAAGTCTCTAGCTTTCACTTGTCACTAATACGGGCCTCAGAGTTTAACAGTCATTTCACACTTCTGATTTCCCTTGGGAACCTAATCATCCAAAGTAAACACCAATTTGCTTTTTCCTGTAACAACAGTTAACAAAACGAAAATTTTATTTCGAAAGAAGATAATATCTCCGAAACTGTGTGCACTACAACAAGAGTGCACTTTACTTACGGTATATCTAGCTTGGCAAGAGTGTTATATACTTGTTGCTTTTTGCTGTATTTGTTTATATTCAGTGATTATTAGTATTCATTAATTCAGTAAATATTTGAGTGCCTACAATGTGCCAGACACTGAAGATACAGTACTAGACAAGATTGGCAAAAATTTCTGCTTCAGTGGAGATGGATAAACAAATGAGTAAGAGACACGTGTGCACACACAATATGTGTAATATACAGTCATGCACTGCATAATGTTTCGGTCAGCAATAGACCGCATATATGACAGTAGTCCCATAAGATTAGAATACTCGATTTTACTGCACGTTTTTTATTTGTAGATACACAAATACTTATCACCATGCTCCAGTTGCCTCAGTATTCAGTGCAGTACTGTGCTGTGCAGGTGTGTAGCCTAGGAGCAATTGGTTGTAGCAGATAGCCCAGGTCTGCAGTAGGCTCTACCATGTGAACTCTATGATGTTCGCATGATGACAGAATTGCCTTTGTCACAATGTATCCTTGTCATGAAACAATGCATGACTGCGCGTGTTTCAGATGGTAAGTGCTAAGGAGCCAACGCATGGGAGGGAGTTAGGGAGTCTTTGGGGCAGGTGTACAGTTTAAAATCTGGTGTCAAGGAAAATCTCACTGGGAAGGTGCATTTGTGGAGTGGAGAGGGAAGAGCAAAATGCAGAGGACTCGAATTTGGGTTGTTCCTAGTGTGTGCAGGGACTTGCATGTTGTCCCGTGTGGATGTAACAGTAAGCAAAGGAGAGAACAGAAGGACTTGAGGCCAGAAAGGCGCCAAACAGCCAGATTTTCTACAGCTTTTTAGTCTATGGTAATTTTGATCTAATGAGAATTTGTTAGGTTTTGAACTAAAAAGTGCCATACCTTGATGTATATTTTTAAAAGATGGCTGTGGCTATTGGGTTGAGAACAGACTGCTAGGTGGGGCAAGAGCTAGGAGGAGGGAGACTGGGGAACTGCCAGCTGTGACATTAGTCCAGGTGAGGGGAGTGCTGGCTTGCACTGGGGAGCTGATAACAGACTTGGTGAAGGGCGATGGGTCTGGAGAGGGATTTTGGCTCCATTTTGAAGGTAGAGTGGACATGGTGGGTGGGCTGGAGGAAACAAGATGACCGAGGTTTCTAGTTGAAGAAGAGTGAAGGTGGCAGTGACTGAGCTGAAGATGCCTCAAAAGGAGTGTGTTTGGAAGTGTAGATCAGGAATTCAGTTTTGTATACATCTGAATAATGAACCAATGGGATTCTGATTAGCAAGTTTCCCCCATGGGTAAATAATCTTTTTTTTTTTTTTTTTTTTTTTTTTTTTTTTTTTTTTTTTTTGAGACAGAGTCTTGCTCTGTCACCCAGGCTGGAGTGCAGTGGCACGATCTCGGCTCACTGCAAGCTCCGCCTCCTGGGTTCACACCATTCTCCTGCCTCAGCCTCCTGAGTAGCTGGGACTACAGGCACCCGCCACCGTGCCCGGCTAATTTTTTGTATTTTTAGTAGAGACGGGGTTTCACCATGTTAGCCAGGATGGTCTCGATCTCCTGACCTCGTGATCCGCCCGCCTCGGCCTCCCAAAGTGCTGGGATTGCAGGCGTGAGCCACTGCGCCCAGCCTAGGTAGATCATCTTTTTAGCTCATTTTGTTAATGATTTCAGACTCAGATGGTGTAGGTAGAATCAGACTCACATCTTCCATTAATGTAATTATGAAGATGTGTGTGCATTGTGTTACTAATAAGTTGCTAAAACTAGTTTCATTTTGGAGAAAGCTTTTTTAAATATCTTCTAGTATTGCTTTGAGGATCCAGTTTAAGTAGAACATGCGAAGGGGAGGTCACAATGTCTGGCACATAGTAGTTCAATAAAAGTTAGTTTCTTTCTCATCTTTAATTAAAGAGTGTTAAAATCTTATTTTGTAGGAAAAAGCGAAAGTGTGAATGAGGATACATCGAATCCTATTTTAACTTAGACAGCAAGACTTGGCTAAGAGTCGCCAACTCTGTTTTGTCCTATTTTGCTCAGTTCTTTGCATGGCCTTCTATTTCTGTGCCCCACCATGGGGTTACACCCCTAAAACACACTGGCCCAGCATGATATGTGTGCTGGCTTGCCAGCCAAGTGGCCCGAAGCTCCTCTTGAGTGCACTGCAGTACAACCACTTGACTTGCTCTTTAACATAGTCCTGTGAGATGCCAGCTGCCATGACCAAGCAGTATTCCCACTCCTCCTCTACACTCTGGCAAGGCTTTCCTGGAACATCCCCATGCCCACATCTTTACCCAGTAACTCACTAAAGCCACTCTTGACTCAAGCAGGTGCCGTTCCTTGATCACGGAATCTACCTTTGATTTCATCAGGCCAGATTCACAAACAGAATGGGAGTGCTTTATCTATACCTTTGAGAGGATGGAGAGTGAAATAACTGGAAACACTGGGTTATCACAGCTTAATTTCATCCAGGCTTGGTGTCTTTACCAAAGATGGTTGGGGAAAGGAAGGGAGATTCATCTTGTTCAGGCAGTGATTTGCTCAGAATTTTACAAGACATACCCTATACAGACCTATTTGAATTCTACTGTGGGTTTATTGAACCAGTGTTGGAACAACTTCGCAAAACAGACCAGGCCAGTTAGGTACAGCCTCATGAGTTGGCAGGTAGCAGCAGCCCGTGTCTTCCCTAAGATGACATTCCCTGCCCAAAACACTTCTGTGAAAAGTACAGAATAAACAGCTCAGAGAATACAGTGTAAGTTACCCGCAGAAATATAGTACTTCTTTCTAGAAGTTTACAAACTGTCCATGTTTATCCCTTGCCATATAGCAATCACTACTATTAGTGCTGTACTTAATTATTTGTTTATCTGATTTCTAATTGTTAATGCTTCCCCCAAATATTGTGTGACATTTGTAATTAATAAAAATCACTTAACGATGAATTGGTGAGCAGTTCATGTTTGTGTTTTTGCTT